GAAAAAAAAAACTAGCTGGGCATGGTGGCGGGCACCTGTAATCCCAGCTACTCAGGAGGCTGAGGCAGGAGAATCGCTTGAACCCAGGTGGTGGAGGTTGCAGTGAACTGAGATCGTGCCACTGCACTCCAGCTTGGGCCACAGAGCAAAACTCTGTCTCAAAAAAAAAAAAAGAAGCAAGGGCGGCTGAGTGCAGTGCCTCAGGCCTGTAATCCCATCACTTTGAGAGGCTGAAGCGGGAGGACTGCTTGAGCCCAGGTGTTTGAGACCAGCCTGGGCAACACAGTGAGACCCTATCTCTATAAAAAATTAAAAAGCCAGGTGCGGTGGCGCGTGCCTATAGTCCCAGCTACTTGGGAGGCTAAGGTGGGAAGATTTCTTGAACCCAGGACATTGAGGTTGCAGTGAGGGTGCAGTGAGCTATGATTCCGCCACTGCACTCCAGCCTGGGTGACAGAGTGAGACTCTGTCTCAGAAACAACACAAAACAAAAGAGCAGCTAGGGAGAGAAGTAACTATTATTCAGCATCTTAATCATCTGTATGAAGAAGTCAGAAGGAAGGAAGGAGAGAGGGAGGGAAGGAAGGAAGGGAGGGAGCGAGGGAGGGAGGGAGGGAGGGATTTGGGATCTGCAGTTCTGTTAGGTGTTTTGGGGGCACGGTTTTGTTTTTTGTGCAAATCCTGCCTCCTTAGAGCTCCAGGGAAGCTGGGAGCTGGAAGGAAGGAAGGAAGGACGAAGGGAAGGAAGGAGGGAGGAAGGGAGGGAAAGGAAGGAAGAAGGAAAGAAGGAGGGAAGGAGGGAGGGAGAGAAGGAGGGAAGGAAGCAGGGAGGGAGGGAAAGGAAGGAAGAAGGAAGGAAGGAGGGAGGGAGGGGAAGGAGGGAAGGAAGGAAGGAAAGAAAGAAAGAAAGAAGTCAGAAGACTAAAGCTGTGCTTGGTAAGGAACAGCCGTTGCTGGTATTAGCTAGTAGCAGAGGAGGTCCAGTTACTCTGATAGTGTGGACAGTGTTCGTGTTTTGCCTGTGTTCAGACATGATTATGGAGCAGGCTTGTTTTGTCTTGCTCTGCCGCGGTCACAGAGTGGCCTTGTCTGATGTCGGCGTCATGTGAGATTGTTTATGTCCAGCAGGAGGACACCAGGGCCCTGCTTTGACTGCCAGGCCAGCTCCTAGCAACACCAAGGCCAGCTGTGAACACCAGGCCAGCTCCTGTGTCTTTTTCAAAGGTCGAGCTCAGACCTAGCCAGATGGGGGACGCGGGAGGAAACATACTTTTTCCTTTATTCTTAGTTCTTAGCTGTGATGGATCCTTGCAATGAAAGAATTAAGAAGGGCGGGTGCGGTGGTTCACGCCTGTAATTCCAGCACTTTGGAAGGTCGACGTGGGAAGATTGCTTAAGCCCAGGGCTCAAGGCCAGCCTGGGTAACATGGTAAGACTCCATTTCTACAAAAAATAAAAAATGTGCATTTTTATTTTTTATTTATGTATTCTAGAACAATTCTTAACGTCCAAAGATAACGTCTTTCCTTAACGTCGAAAGATGCCTTGTTGTGATATTACAGCAGTCATTCCTGCTCACTACGGGCAGGCAGACAGTGCAGAAAAGGTGAAGCACAAAAACTAAAAAGGAAAATCTCTCCTTGAACCACTGCGAACAGGTTGGTGGTTTTGCTTGGAATATTTTTGGAGCGGGCCACACTGACTGCTTCTGGTTTCCCACAGATCCGAGTGCTGGGGTACTGCTGCCAGCTGGTTGGTGGAGTTCTGGTTGAACAGTGTCCCGCCAGGTCCGAAGTGGGGACACGTCTGTTGGTGGTGTCCACCCAACTCAGCCACTGCAGGACCATCTTGCGACTCTTTGATGACCTGGCCATGTTTGTCTACACTAAGCAATATGGCCTGGGGGCACAGGTAACAGGGTTTGTGGGGCTCTAGGGAGTAGGACCCTAGGCCCCCTCTGCTCCTGGTCCTGCAGGAGGAGGACGCCTTTGTCCGCTGTGTCTCCGTCCTAGGGAACCTGGCTGACCAGCTCTACTACCCCTGTGAGCACGTGGCCTGGGCGGCTGATGCCCGGGTCCTCCACGTGGACTCTTCTCGGTGGTGGACGCTGAGTACAACCCTGTGGGCCCTCTCTCTGCTCCTGGGGGTTGCCAGGTAAGTGGCATGGGCCAGAAGGGAGCACCCAAGGGGCATCCTCCCTCGGGCTCTGGTGCTGCAGGTCCCTGTGGATGCTGCTGAAACTGAGACAGAGGCTGCGGAGCCCCACGGCGCCCTTCACCAGGTAGGAGCCCGTGATCACCCAGCAGGGAGGCCGTGAGTGTAAGCGGCCCCTCTCTGCCCCACAGCCCGCTGCCCCGGGGCAAGCGGAGGGCCATGGAGGCGCAGATGCAGTCGGAGGCGCTGTCACTTCTCAGCAACCTGGCCGACCTGGCCAACGCCGTGCACTGGCTGCCCCGGGGCGTGCTGTGGGCCGGCCGCTTCCCGCCGTGGCTAGTGGGCCTCATGGGCACCATCTCCTCAATCCTCAGCATGTACCAGGCGGCCCGGGCCGGCGGCCAGGCCGAGGCCACTACCCCCTGACACTGCCGGAAGAGCACAGGGACACAGCCAGAGCCCACGGAGGGCCCTTCCCGCAAAGCAGAAGCCGCCAGGGCAGGGGCCGGGGCTCTCATGGAGCTGCCTGTGGTGAAACCCATGGGCAGGGTGGGTGGAGGGACTGATGCGAGGTCCCCCAGGCCTCAGCCTGGAGCTCCTGAGCCGTGACAGTTTTCAGGGGCCGTGCAGGGCTTCAGCAGCACCTCCTGCCTGCCAGCTGGCGTCTTGTATCCAAATCAAGATGAGGAAGAGGGGGCCTGTCGTGCCTTGAGAAAGCTGGAACGGGAATCAATTAAACATTGTGGTGCTGGCGCCTGGCTCAGGGGTGAAGGTTATTACACTGC